ACATCTGGAGACAGAATGGGAGGGGTCCTCACGGCAGAGAACAGGGCCTCTTCTAGTCTGTGGCGCCCACCAAAATGGCAGGGACACTGTGCTGAGGTGGGAGGATTGCTGGCCAAAGACAGGGGGGTCTAGTAAGAGCCAGAACAGGGGAGCAGGCAGGACAGGGGACAGCCCCTGGGCCCACAGGGCCAGCACCTTCCAGGGGCAGCTGTGCTGGGTGTAGCAGGTGGACCTGGGAAAGGACGGCGCCAGACCTGCCGCCAGGACTCAGGGGCTCACTTGGGGCAGGAGCACAGTGTCCCTCACATTTCTGCAGGGCCCAGAGGTGGGAGAAAGGGCACAGGGTGGCCCTTCTGACAGGGGGGTGGGGGTGTGTCCCTGCTGGGGACTCTGTTTCCTGGGAGGGCCTGGATCTCTAGGTACCTTTCAGAGCCTTTAGCATCTCCTCTGGGTAATGGGGATGAAAACACTCCTCCCTCTAGTTTACAATTATTAGATACACTGATGCATAGGAGGATGCAGGACCTGCTGGTCTCCCATCTTCACAGCCAGGGAAGAAGATGCAGGACCCTAACAGAGAGCACAGGATGCAGCAGGTGCCAGGGAGCCTGGACCAGGCACATCCTGCACTGGCCACAGGGGAGGACACAGGGGTGGCTGTCCTGGAGCCTGCTCTCTGGACCGCTGAGTGTTATTCAGGGTCTTTCTCCAGGGTGTGGACACCTGTCTTCTCACCTGCCCCCTGGTCTCCTGCCTTCCAGATTCCTGTGGCCCACAGGGAGCAAAGTGTGGCCAGCTCTACATCCCCATTGTCACTCCACAGTGTCTGGTGGTTCAGTGGTCAGAGTGGGCACATCAAAACCAAAGCTTGCCCAGAGGCATGGCAGAGAACTTCCTTGTTCTGACGCTAATGAGGGTGGCACACTCGGCCTGAGCTGGAGAAGGGGTGGGGCAGGGTATCGCTGACTCAGCAGCTTCCAGGTTGCTCTGATGATATATTAAGGCTCCTGAATCCTAAGAGAATGTTGGTGAAGATCTTAACACCACGCCTTGAGCAAGTCGCAAGAGCGGGAGGACACAGACCAGGAACCGAGAAGGGACAAGCACATGGAAGCCAGCCCAGCATCCGGGCCCAGGTATGGGAAGCCCCTCCGAGCACCTCTGCGCCCCTCCTCTGGTCTTTTCCCTGGCTGTCCACAGACACTTGATGGATCCACACATATTCACTTCCAACTTTAACAATGGCATTGGAAGGCATAAGACCTACCTGTGCTACGAAGTGGAGCGCCTGGACAATGGCACCTCGGTCAAGATGGACCAGCACAGGGGCTTTCTACACAACCAGGTGACCGACCCAGCCATCCGAATCCGGGCAGGCACATCACCTCACACTCTGTTTCCTTTTCTAGGCTAAGAATCTTCTCTGTGGCTTTTACGGCCGCCATGCGGAGCTGCGCTTCTTGGACCTGGTTCCTTCTTTGCAGTTGGACCCGGCCCAGATCTACAGGGTCACTTGGTTCATCTCCTGGAGCCCCTGCTTCTCCTGGGGCTGTGCCGGGGAAGTGCGTGCGTTCCTTCAGGAGAACACACACGTGAGACTGCGTATCTTCGCTGCCCGCATCTATGATTACGACCCCCTATATAAGGAGGCACTGCAAATGCTGCGGGATGCTGGGGCCCAAGTCTCCATCATGACCTACGATGGTAAGAATGGAAGGTTCAGGTGGGGTGGGGTGGAGCGTGACTTATCTCCCCTGTCCCTTTTCAGAATTTAAGCACTGCTGGGACACCTTTGTGGACCACCAGGGATGTCCCTTCCAGCCCTGGGATGGACTAGATGAGCACAGCCAAGCCCTGAGTGGGAGGCTGCGGGCCATTCTCCAGGTGAGGGCTTCCTCCCTCTGCCCGGTGCCCCATCCTGCTCCATTCAACCCCCCTGCTCTTCCAGAATCAGGGAAACTGAAGGATGGGCCTCAGTCTCTAAGGAAGGCAGAGACCTGGGTTGAGCAGCAGAATAAAAGATCTTCTTCCAAGAAATGCAAACAGACCGTTCACCACCATCTCCAGCTGCTCACAGACGCCAGCAAAGCAGTATGCTCCCGATCAAGTAGATTTTTAAAAAATCAGAGTGGGCCGGGCGCGGTGGCTCACGCCTGTAATCCCAGCACTTTGGAGGCCAAGGCGGGTGGATCACGAGGTCAGGAGATCGAGACCATCCTGGCTAACACGGTGAAACCCTGTCTCTACTAAAAATACAAAAAATTAGCCAGGCGTGGTGGCGGGCGCCTGTAGTCCCAGCTACTCTGGAGGCTGAGGCAGGAGAGTAGCGTGAACCCGGGAGGCAGAGCTTGCGGTGAGCCGAGATTGCGCTACTGCACTCCAGCCTGGGCGACAGTACCAGACTCCATCTCAAAAAAAAAAAAACCAGACTGAATTAATTTTAACTGAAAATTTCTCTTATGTTCCAAGTACACAATAGTAAGATTATGCTCAATATTCTCAGAATAATTTTCAATGTATTAATGAAATGAAATGATAATTTGGCTTCATATCTAGACTAACACAAAATTAAGAATCTTCCATAATTGCTTTTGCTCAGTAACTGTGTCATGAATTGCAAGAGTTTCCACAAACACTAGCAAATGTGTAGATGTCTTTCCTTGTGTAGCG